TTAATATTCATACATTTTGCATCAGGCTATTTATGCATTAGACTGCAGAGTGCTGCCCCCAACCTCCTTGGTGGTTTAACATAATATACAGAATTTGCACCTTCCATAATCTGAAACATTCTGAGTTCTGAAACATACCTGGGCCCCAGGTCTTGGATAAGGAATTGTGAAGCCCAGCTCTCTTTTTCAGCCATAGCTGATAGAAAGGGAGGTTGTGTGACCCAGAACCAAACAGTGGAATGTAAGGGGAAATCTTCTTGAGCTTCTAGAGAAAGATCTTGCTCTTAAAATAAAAAGGTAAAGCCCCTACAGAAAGTGGCCTTGCCCCACTCCTTCCTTCCTGCTCAGGGTCTGGGCTGAGGATGTGGCACCTTCTACCTTGTGACCATGAGGAGACAAGATCGAAAGATTAGCTGAGAATGGTGGGGGAAAAAGGGAAACTTTATGAGCCCCCAAAAGAACTCTGGAATCATAAACCATGCTTCTAGTTAAGTAAATACTGAACTTCCTTATTTTTAATCCAGGATTAATTAGTCTTTCTGTGACTTTCCTCCAAATGAGATTGGCCAGGGACAATAAAATGGTGTCTGAACAGGTGACAAGTAGGGCCCTCCCTCAGCCAACAGAGATAAGAAAGAGCATACACTTGGGTTTGGGATAGATGATGGGTGGATTAATTTGTTTGTTAACTGCAAAGTAACCTCTTCCTGATGAAGGATCAAACAAGAAGCCTATAATACCGGCAGACCACAGAAGGCCCAGGTGCTAGCCTTATCGGGTTGCCAAGAAGAAAGGAGAAGGAGAACAAAAAGGCAGGAGGACTCCCTTGGCAGAGATCCAGAGCAAAGGCAGCTGTTGCTTCTCATGAACACTCCAAAGTTTATCACAGTCACCTGTTACCCTAGCTGGCACAGGTCTTTGAAAGTGTGCTGGGAGTGTGTTTACATGTTTGTGTGTGCTTGTATGTTAAAGGTGCCCAGGTTAATACCAGGTGTATTAAAACGCCCTTGCCTGGCTAGTCCTTGTAGACCTTCTCTGAATGTTTTGGTGAATAAATCTGTTCTTCAGCAACCCTACCTGCTTCTCCAAACTGCCTAAAGAGATCCAGTACTGATGACGCTGTTCTTCCATCTTTACTCCCTGGAAACTAACCACGTTGTCTTCTTTCCTTCACCACCACCCAGGAGCTCAGAGATCTAAGCTGCTTTCCATCTTTTCTCCCAGCCCCAGGACACTGACTCTGTACAGGATGGGGCCGTCCTCTTGCCTCCTTCTCATCCTAATCCCCCTTCTCCAGCTGATCAACCCGGGGAGTACTCAGTGTTCCTTAGACTCCGTTATGGATAAGAAGATCAAGGATGTTCTCAACAGTCTAGGTAACTGACTGGGGTAGGGGAAGCGGGGGGTTATGGGATGTACCCTTTCTTCTTTCCTACTCAGAGTACAGTCCCTCTCCTATAAGCAAGAAGCTCTCGTGTGCTAGTGTCAAAAGCCAAGGCAGACCGTCCTCCTGCCCTGCTGGTGAGTAACTCCCTGAGAGGGAATGGCGACTACTCTGATGTCTGTGCTTCATGTGCTCATGCAGGGATGGCTGTCACTGGCTGTGCTTGTGGCTATGGCTGTGGTTCGTGGGATGTTCAGCTGGAAACCACCTGCCACTGCCAGTGCAGTGTGGTGGACTGGACCACTGCCCGCTGCTGCCACCTGACCTGACAGGGAGGAGGCTGAGAACTCAGTTTTGTGACCATGACAGTAATGAAACCAGGGTCCCAACCAAGAAATCTAACTCAAACGTCCCACTTCATTTGTTCCATTCCTGATTCTTGGGTAATAAAGACAAACTTTGTACCTCTCTGTGCTTATGTCATCTCTGTTATTGTCCCCA